AAAAGTGGCAAAACAAATCTGTTCTGTTGGAATTCAAGATAGTGATAGGCTTGAAGGGTGAATGACCAGAAGGGAGGAAGAGCAAGAATTCTGGAATACTGCTAACTTTCTGTTTTTTCATCTGAATGCTGCTCACGTGGATATATTCACATGAAAGGTGACCAAACTGTACAATTAGGATAATTGCATTTTATACATCATTAAAATGTTTAAAAATGTGTGGTGTTCAAGCCTTAATAATTTTAAAGTTTATCTGCTATGGCAGCTAGTATTTAAGTACTTAGCAGTGGAAATGTTAAAAAGTACATGCACTTGAAATAAAATTTTTATGTAGAACCAATAAAATTTTCCTACAGAATGGATGTGGACACTTAGCAGGTGCAAACACGTTTGACTTGCATGTATCTGTCCTGAGAAACTCAACACTGGCCTTATTTCTCTTCAATCCAATTTTTTATACTTTTGACCCTGACATACTAATGTCACCTCACACACTATTTTCTTTGCTAATGATGACATAGCCTAGCTCTCTAGATTCTAAACCTGATTGTATCTAAATCTGCCACCCGAAAAGATAGCATTGAGAGTGAACCTAAGGAATGTAAGTCTTTATAAGTCTTATTTATGTCTTTATTGAATTAATCTGAATCCAAAATTTTAGTAATGCTCTGAAGTTGTTTCACCCTATAGATCAGTGAGTTTATTCTTTTTTGAAATGTGTGTTTTTTATGAACATGTAAGCCAACTTAAGTATTTTTAAACTGCCTTATAGTTTATAACATATAGCCACCTCAAAATGTAGTTCTTTTCTGGTTTTTAAACTTCAGCTTATGAATTATAGAGTTTTTGCCACTCAATAAAATGATTTTAATACATCTTCAGCATCCTAGTCCAATAGTCTTCAGGGAAATGTTTCCTTCTTTTATAAAATTACTAAATTAGTTAATCCTCTTGAGACAAATGGCACAGTGTATAAAAAGGATTATAGTTCTTCCAGTCTTAAAAACTATAAGCTATCGTATTCCTCGTATAGACTAGAAACACCTCAGCGTGAACAACAAGCTAGAAACCTTCTCTTTGTTCTTCTTCTCTCTAGATTATATATACACATATATGTATATATAGAAGAGATATGATAAACATAGAGGTAGATATATGCTCCAAATTTAATTTAATACAACATAAATCAGAGAACATCTTATTAATAAAAATCATGAGAAGAAATGAACCTAGGTAAGATTAATGTCATAATAAAATCTTCAAGCGTTCTAATTTTTCTTCTTATTTTTAAAAATAGAAATCAACTATGAGAAACCATACAACAGTAGCAAACTTTATTCTTCTTGGACTGACAGATGATCCACAATTACAGGTGATTATTTTTCTTCTCCTTTTTTTCACCTACATGTTGAGCATCACTGGGAATCTAACCATCATCACTCTCACCCTACTGGATTTGCATCTCAAGACACCCATGTATTTCTTCCTCCGAAATTTCTCATTTTTAGAAGTCTCATTCACAACTGTCTACATTCCCAAATTTCTTGTTAGTATGGCAACAGGTGATAAGACCATTTCTTACAACGATTGTGCAGCACAGCTGTTTTTCACTATTCTCTTGGGGGCAACTGAATTTTTTCTTCTGGCTGCCATGTCCTATGAGCGCTATGTGGCCATCTGCAAACCCCTGCATTACACCACCATCATGAGCAGCAGAGTTTGCAGCTTGCTGGTCTTTGCTTCATGGATGGCTGGCTTCCTAATAATTTTTCCGCCACTCCTGATGGGTCTCCAGCTTGATTTCTGTGCAGCCAACACTGTAGATCATTTCTTCTGTGATGTTTCTCCTATACTGCAGCTCTCTTGCACAGACACTGACATAATAGAATTAATGATGCTTCTCTCAGCCATTTTGACGCTCCTGGTTACACTGGTATTAGTGATTCTCTCCTACACAAATATTATCAGGACTATTCTGAAAATACCTTCTTCTCAACAGAGAAAAAAAGCATTTTCTACATGTTCTTCCCACATGGTGGTCGTGTCCATTTCTTATGGCAGCTGCATCTTCATGTATGTGAAACCCTCAGCAAAAGAAAGAGTGTCATTAAATAAAGGGATAGCTCTGCTCAGCACTTCTGTTGCCCCCATGTTGAATCCCTTTATTTATACACTGAGAAACAAACAAGTAAAAGATGTTTTTAAGCACACAGTCAAAAAGATTGAACTTTTCTCAATGAAATGAATCACTTTAACGATATTATTAAGGTTATTAGTAAAATAAAACAAGAAGAGTGGAGTATGTGCAAAGTTTTTCAATGTTTGTATTCAATAATATTACCTCTTTTTTGACTTATAATTTTCATTATGGCCTTCCTAATCTCCAAAGCCTAACCTTCACTGCCATTTCTCCCTCATGCTGAGATCACATAGAAAAGATATTTCTTGGTTTTGGTCAAAATCATTTGCCTGTTATTTATTGCCTCTTTTATTTCCTCTCAAAATTCTCTCAGAGGAAGACAAAGTGAGACTTCAGTTTTTCCATGCTCTTTTCCACTCTTCTGGAATTCAAGGACCCAATTTGTCATATATTCTACATAGAGTTCAGTAGACTACCTAGGTTTGATCACTTAACGCGTGCATTATTGGTGGATACAAAAGTGAAATCTGCTTTCTTTCTTAGTGTTTAGTAGAATCTCGAAGCAAATCAATTTAATGGCATTTCTTTAATTACACAGTTTAATAGCTTCAATTTTTTTTAACCAGGCTTAGAGATATAGTATACTCTCAGAAATAAATGAAAGAAACTTCAGAGAGGTTAAAGCATTACTGCTATTGCAGCTATCATATAGAACTTACAGCTAGCATTTATTGATTGCTTACAATGTGCCAGATGTTATTAAATTTATTAGTTCCATCTTCAAAACTCTGTAAGACAGGTATTTATATGCTCCATTTATGGATTAAAAATATAAGTCATAAGGATTAAATAATTTGTTGATGACAACAAAAATAAATACCCAAGGATGACAAAAATGATGCCTTCATGTCCACTCACCGCTTACACATTTTTAGCAAAACGAAGTGAAAATCTCTCTCTGCTCTTAAGTCACTTAGAATGCAAAAGAACAGTAAGACCTTTGTAGAACATTCTATAGATTTATGGATGTCATAGATAAAATTAAGACCTTACAGCTCCACAGAGTACCTTATTTTTCAAATTAAGTGGTTTGAACATTAAAATTAGATATAATGACTGATCATGTGCAGAGTATTTAAAAACTTTTCCTTTCAATAGTACCCTATCTCAGTGTTATAAGACAAGAAAACTTTTTCTGAAAGACTAATGTCAGTTTCCTCAAGAAATATTTGTCTATGATTTAGTTTCCACATAAGGTAACTGATAACCTTATGAATAATTCTGACTGGAAGGATTTATTTTTCTGACTTATAAAATTATTATATACATTTTATCTTAATGTATTTCCAAGTGTATATAACTTTGTCATATCCCCAGGCTAGCAAGAAATTTTATTTGAATTTTACAAGCATTAGTGAGAAGCTTTAAATATATATATATCTAAATAAATATTAACAGGGCACTGAGAAGCTGAGAAGATTCAAATAGACTTTTCAATAGTGGTCATGTATGTGTAAATGGTTTTTATAATACTGCAATACTTTAAGAACATTTTATTTGAAAATAGAAAATAAATATCTAGGGAGTATTCTTTAACTTTCACTATTTGGCTTTCTTTGCATCAGGAATTTAAGTTTTTTTTTATTATTATACTTTAAGTTCTAGGGTACATGTGCACAACGTGCAGGTTTGTTAACATATGTATACATGTGCCATGTTGGTGTGCTGCACCCATTAACTTGTCATTTACATTAGGTATATCTCCTAATGCTATCCCTCCCCTCTCCCCCCACCTCACAGCAGGCCCCGGTGTGTGATGTTCGCCTTCCTGTGTCCAGGTGTTCTTATTGTTCAATTCCCACCTATGAGTGACAACATGCGGTGTTTGGTTTTTTGTCCTTGCGATAGCTTGCTGAGAATGATGGTTTATACACAAATAATTATACTTTATAGATAATAACGACACTCAAGAAAAGTTGACTCAAAATGTTTGGAATCTGACAAAAAGTCTGATCTGGAATATCTCAGATTTTCTTCTGAACACTCTTCTCCACAATTTAAGTTGTTGCCAAATGCAAATATGTAACATATTTATTTTATATTTCTAAGTATTACATTGCTTACTTTTAAAACTTATTCTTTATACATGAACTCTAAGCTCAGCTCTTTTTAAAGTCTAATATATAGGTAAATCCATAAATCATTGAATGTATATTAAAAACTTTTTCTCCCCTTTTTTAATCCAAAAATGAATTATTGACAATTTTGTGAAATTCAGAAATATACTTAGTAGACTTAACTACTTAGAATAGATGGATTTTTTTCTATTTCTAGGTTGTTTGTAAGTAGATAACAGAAAAAGCAAAAGGAAAGAAACCCTAGGCCTAAGTTACGATGGGAAAAGATTAGTGAAGATCATTTTTTACTTAATTTGAAATAAATCACTAGCAATCTGATTTATTGTGTAAATACCAGAGATCAGGGTCCATTATAGGCACTTAAAATTTTTAAATTGTGCTAGGATTCTAAAAAATATTAAAATCTCATTTGTTCACCTGTTTAACTCATTTCTAATATTCATTTTTCTGGAAGTGAAAAGGAAAAAAATAACCAACTGTTTTTCACCAGTATTAGGTTGGCGCAAAAGGAATTGCAGTTTCACCATTAAAAGTAATTAAAATTTCACCATTAAAATTTAATTTCACCACTAAAAGTAATGGTGAAATCACAATTCCTTTTGTACCAACCTAATATATACTGAGTAAGTATTAAGACAAGCTAGACTCAAGGTATGTCAATTGTCTATTACATAGCCTTCCTGCCTTTGATCTCTAACTCATCCTCCACATTGCTAGTAGGATACTTTCTAAAATACAAATCAGTCATGCCACCACTCTACTAATACATTATTGATGGTTCTCCGTTGCCTGCAAAATAATGACAAAATTCCCCAAATATTTGCATAACCTGGCCTGTCCAGTTTGGTTTCTTATCTCTTCCAACTAGTACTTCTATGATGTAACCACACTAAACAACTAAGTATATTGCAAAACTTGTGTGCTGTCACGTATATTGAATGCCTGCCCATTGCCCAAATCTCTGTTAGCTTGCAAAACTTCAATCAGTTAAAGTTAATTAACATGGAGACTTCTGTGGAAGGCTGGTCGACAAGTATATGTTAGTCACTTCATACTCAAATTTTGTAGTGTTTGTAGTCAACTCTAGATGGTGCTTATCATAGCACATGTAATTAACTATATTTATTTCTTGCAACGAACTCTAAATCTCATAGTTTTCTACATTCTCTTCATCCAAGCCGGTGCCTAGTAAGGAATAAATAAAATAAATAAGGCAGCAAATGACAGGAGATGAGTGAAGTTAATATGTTCATCTATAAAATAAGATTAAAATGTGGCATTTGATAGGGCTTAATATAAAAATGTAAGCCTAGATTAAGGATGTCTACTATAAAATAATTAATAGATTGGACTTGATGACAGGCAATATGAAAAAAAAATTAGGTGTTAGAAAACTACAAGTTTACTATAAATATGGAGTGTTTATGAGCATTGAAGAGATAATTCAATTGTATGATACAATAAAGTCCCATTGTATCATACATATCTCAAAAATTCTGTTTAGTTTTATCCTTTAAAAATCTTTTGAAGTAAAAGAATAGTCAATATTATCATAAATTTAGAAATTATGTCATATGAGAAAATATTTAGGGTACTAATGACATGGAGCTTGAGAAAAAATTGCTTATAAGAAAAATAAATGCTACCTTCAAATATTAAGATTACTGTGTTCTCAAAAATTATGGACTTGCTTTTCTTTTTATAAGTGTAAGTGTGCAACTGGTGTTTATCAAACATTCAATTAGTAAATATATGTATATTTTTCATGGTACATGCACATTTATCAGTTTATAATTTATATATAAACAATAGTATAAAATATTTTGAAATTTTAATAGAAAAATAGGAATTAATAAAGGAAATTATACAAAATGATCAATATATTTTAATAATATAACTTTACAGTATAACTTTTAATTTTACTTATGGTACAAATATTAGTTTCATTTTAATTCAGCATACTTTATTATACTTGCAAATACTTATGTAATTATTGTGTGAAATGAACTGCAAGTCTTATTACAGTTTATTTTACCTTGTACTTAGTTATGTGGGTTGTTGTAGTGCAAAGTTAATGCTTCACAATAATGTGGATCCATTTTAAATGAACTGGAAATCACAATAATTATTCTTCAATCCCATTCAAATATGCTTTTTTTTTTGAAATTGACTACATTAATGTTAATCAGCTGTCTTGATTTTGCATTTTTATGTAATTTTCTAAAAGCACACAAATGTTTTAAAATATTAAAATGATTATGTTTTCAAGTTTTCTAATGAGTAGATGAGTATTTTTATATTTAATGAGTTTAAATAATTTCCAGTAACAAAAATCGTGGAAAGAATTTCAAACAGTCAATTTCCAAATTTCTCTTTTAATTCAACTTTCTTTTGATAATGGGTTACTTTTTCCCATATTTTTAAAACACCATCTGTTTTGGAACAGAGTAAGGGGGTGATATCTTCAAGAAAACATATTACTGATGGAGACCTGTTGTCATAGGGAAGGGAAAACTAGGCTATGTCTACTTATAAAATAAAATTCCATAATTCTCTTCAATGTGTCTTTTAAAATACTTTACATAAGAAATTCTGATTCTGTATCTGATACAAGTTTTTAAATTATTACTTAGCATATCATCATACATTTCTGATTTGCTTCTCTTCCTTTTTTTTCTTCTCCACCTCCCCTTCCTTCTCCTTTCTCTTCTAACAACCCTTTAAAAATGTAAAATACATCTCAGGATCTCAGGTGGAAGTCTGTACCAAAACAATCCTTGGCCTGTGGGCTATGGTTTGCTGGCCTGTGGAATAAATGATGGCAAAGGGCTAGAGTACAAAGGTATACCATTTTATTTGCAGGTTGTGCCAATAAATTCTTGTATTATCTATTAATCCATAAACATTCATTCCCAAAATCAATAACTGGATATTTAGTGCCAGAATTATTTTTGATTTATTCTAGTAAATGGGCCATAACTGAAAAGACAGTTGCAATTGAATTTACTACCTAATTTAACTTATGGGTTCATTATCATCTGCTAAAATTTATCTGTGTTAGGAGAGGCAGACAGTTGAGTTCAATGGGTATGTGGATTAAGTCACCACTCCTGCATCTTTGTTTTTTAAGTCTTTGATGGTGGCACTAGCTTTGAAGCTTTTCCAAGGATATAATGATGCTGTCTGTTTATTATCTCTTAGTGAGGGAGACCATATGGTTTTCCACTTGGCCCTGAATATATGTGTTTTAACTGTATGCACAGGACAACTTTGCACATGCACTAGGTTCACTGTAAAACAGACTAGCACATAATCATAACTTATCAGGAAAATGTCTCTGACTCCAATTTCTTCCACTCTTATAAGTAAACACACTGGCATTTTATAGTCATTGTAATTAAGCTTAGCTCAGAAATGAGGTGGAATAACCTCTGAAAAATCCATGTTTCATTGATTTCACTGTACGATTTTCTTGGGAAAGGACCACATATCTATTGAAGGACACTAGCGGAAGATTTGGATATTAATATGCATGACAGTTTTGCAAAGACAACTTTCTTCATGGGTTCTGGTTCTATGAAAGGATTGAAGTCTGTAATTGAATAAGGAGCTTTAACTCCATTATGATGGCTAATTCATTCTTCCTTTCACTTATCCTAGAGTTCTTTCAATTATATGGACCAGTTAGAAACCTAATGAGCTGCCTGTTTATTTTAGTCCTAGGAACTTCATAATCTGTTGTTCACTACTAAAGTGCATCATGCAATATTGATAACTACTTCGGCCATACTGACCAATAAGTAACCACACTGAATATGCTCATATCAGTTAAGTGCTATTACATAGCCTCTGACTTTCCATGATCCATCATGTCCACTGAAATCAGGGAGTTCATTTTAACAAAAGCATCTTCCATCTTCATTTCAAACCAGTGGTTACAATACTTTTTAAAGCTGCTAGCAAATACCCTTGTGAATATTTTAATATCTTGCCAAAAGATTTTCCTCTGGGTATTCTCCAGTTACATAGCTAAGGGGTATGTAAGTAAATTGCATACAATAAAGCTGTTCCATATTGCAATTCCTCTAAGTTTTAGATTTATATTTACATATATGAAATACATACACACATATATGTAATTCCCAGTTGGGATCCTTTCAGATTTCCAATCAATTAACTTTCACAAAAGATATCTGGGAAGGATGTAAATTTAACCAATATTGCTGTATAATAAACTGCGAGATCAGAGCCTACCTTTGTTTTCAGCACCAAGTGACATGAGGATTTAAGAGATAAATTTATTTAGGACAGTCATGGGAACTTCATGATTTGCTGATTATTGTATAATTCAAGATAATAATTAAAGGATACAACCTTGTAATTTTCTTTCTTTAAGATCCTCAATATGGATCTTACCATGTTATAGCCTTATAGCATGTGCAGTACTTGTATTTCACATGCTTAGCACAGTGCTCTTTACCTTATACATCTACTTTGAGAAAGCTCAGCCTTAAATATAAGCTTCTTTCCAAGTGATAATATTTGATGCCATAGACTTGTAATATTCCATTTTCTTATGGTTGCAGCACTTCTCAGACCTTTCAAGATGATATTAACTAATTATAAATTACCCTTCTTAAGGATCTATTTCATGCAACCACTTGTAGTACCAAATATATCAGTTATCACTGTTAGGTTGCAATTCTCCATGGCATTTCTACACATTTAATATTATGCTTGGTCTGGATTTTTTTTTACAAAGTTGTTTTAATATCATTCAGCCTTGAAAGATCGAAATAATACCTCCCTCCAGGGCAGAAGGGAGATTTGCTTCCTGACTAGGATTATAAAATAGATGTCTCCCAGGGTGGCCAGGTTGGGCAGGTTTTCTAGCTATCTCTTTAAAATAGTGGGGGTTCCCTAAGTTCAGGATTTCACAGTTGTGTTACAGACTGATTGTGTCTGCTCTACCCATGGAGCCCCCTCTGCATTGCACCCCCTGGGGACTGGGAGGCAAAGGGAACGAGGAAACAACAGATGTTGGTGAGGATGTGGAGAAGTAGGAACACTTTTACACTGTTGGTGGGAGTATAAATTAGTTCAACCATTGTGGAAGACAGTGTGGTGATTCCTCAAGGATCTAGAACTAGAAATACCATTTGACCCAGCAATCCCATTACTGGGTATATACCCAAAGGATTATAAATCATTCTACTATAAAGACACATGCACACATATGTTTATTGTGGCACTATTAGCAATAGCAAAGACTTGGAACCAACCCAAATGCCCATCAATGATAGGTTGGATAAAGAAAATGTGGTACATATACACCATGGAACACTATAAAATATACATCCATAAAAAACGATGAGTTCATATCCTTTGCAGGGACATGGATGATGCTGGAAACTATCATTCTCAGCAAACTAACACAAGAACAGAAAACCAAACACCGCATGTTCTCACTCATAAGTGGGAGTTGAACAATGACAGAGAAGAATTTTAAATGCATATTTCTCAATGAAACTAGGCAGACTTAAAAGGCTATAAATTATTTAATTTCATTTATATAATATTCTGGTAGAGATAAATTTATAGAGAAAGTAACATATCAGTGGTTGCCAGGACTTTGTTGGAGTAAGGATTAAACGAGGAAGCATAGGGAATCTTTGGTTAGGGTAGTAAAATTATTCTATATAGTAATGTAAAGATGAATACATAATGTAGGGAGACCCCCTGAAACTATTGCTATGGAATAAAAGGTGAAATGCTCCTGATTATTGTAAATACAAAATTGCATGCAGGATTGTGTAAAGACAATGCCAGGTTGGACTGCCAGAATGAGCCAACAGCACATGATGTGCTTCCCCCTGCAGAGAGCCTACGAACGGACATGCAGTCAGGGAGGTTTCACATCACCAAGATTCCTGTCCCAGAAAAGCAGATGTTCATAGCTCTGGGAATGGAATGGGACCCTTGTGTAGAGCCTATAAATGGACGCATTGGGGGGGCACCTGTTCATATGGATAAGATAGGGCTATAAACGCCCTCATCTTGCCACAGCTCTTCTAGGCCTCTTTGGGGGTAAGGCATACTCCCTTCTGATATTTTCCGGTCTAACCGGTTGTCTAGCTTCACCTCCTGTTTCTATGGATTGTTTGTAACCAGCTTTTGCTGCAACTGTTACTGCTGATTAATAACTTGCTAATCATAGGTTATGGAAAGACTGTGTTTCTGTTTTAAGGCTCTGTTAGAAATTACTGATGCACACACTATATTGTAAACTCTTATCTCTGTATACTGTACTTCTGCATACAGATGTTATGTTAAAGAACTACTTCATCCCCATGTGACCATCTCACCTCATAATCAAAAGACCCTAAATCCCTCACTAA